GTCTCTACTAAAAATACAAAAAAATTAGCTGGGCTTGATGGTGGCACGTGCCTGTAGTCCCAGCTACTCGGGAGGCTGAGGCAGGAGAATCGCTTGAACCCAGGAGGCGGAGGTTGCAGTCATCGGAGAACATACCACTGCACTCTAGTCTGGGTGACAGAGCGAGACTCCATCTTAAAAAAAAAAAAAAAAAAAGGTGCCTGGGCCACACTCAGGGTCCCCTGGGGTCCCAGACACCTCAGGTTCTGGCTCACACTCTCCTGGAACCCACATCCTCTGTCACCATCTTACAGGTGGAGAAACTGAGGCCTACGGTGGGGTGGGGTGTATCGGATCCTAGCAGGGGAAGAGCTGGGATGTGGCCTCTCCACCCTCCTGTCCGCTTTAAAGGCCAGCAAATGTGTCAATATTTGCTCAGGGGAACTGCTGGCTCAACAGGCCCCAGAGCCTGCCTGGTGTCTCCCTCTGTAAGATCAGGGGTTGCCTCTGAGCTCCAGCCAGGACCCTGCGCCTGCTCTTCAGAAGGGAGGGGCTCTCCCTGTTGGGCCTTATCAAACGGCAGCTGCCAGAGGGAGAACGGAACAAACGCACGATGCCCATTACGTGGTCGGCAGTGAAAGGTGAGCTCCTGGCCACGCAATCGGGTTTGAACCCCAGCGCCACTGCCTCTTAGCGCTGAGTGCCTTTGAGCCAGCCTCAGAACCTCTCGTAGACTCAGTTTCCTCATCCGAAAAAATGGGCTCCCACGCCCATCTCAAAAGCCTGTCGCAGGGCTGCGGGGACGGCTGGAGCGTGGCTCTGTGCTCCCCAGGCCCGGCAGGGGGCGCCGCGGGTCCTCAGGCCTCGCCCAGTAGCCGCGTGGTATCCGACCCGCAGCTCCGCTCGGCTGGACTCGTCTCTATTCGGCGACCCTTGGCTCCACTCGGCCAGGCTCGGCTCTACTCGGCTGTATTCGGCAGCACTCGGCCAGACTCGGCCTTGTTCCGATCTGCTCGGCTTCGCCCTACGCCGGAAGTGCAAAGGCAGTTTCCCGGCGCGGCTGTGGCTCCGCCCTCCGGGCGCGAGGCCCGGGTGGGCCAGAGAGGCAGGTCCTCGTCCCTCGGGCCCGTGGCGCTGTCGTGGATGTAGGGGTTCCGCTTGCCTGGGCCCTGGGCTATGCAGAGGGAGACACGAACCAGGGTTTGAGGGGGAAGCGGGTGGAGAGGGAGGGGGCTGAGTCATCACCCAGGTTTGTCTGCCCCAGGGCTGGAGCTCTGTTTTCAGGCCACCTGACCAGCTGAGGAGATCGTCAGAAAGGCTGGGACACCAACGGATGACGCACAAATGGAGGAATTTTCAGGCACGGTCAAAGCTAATGGGAGGGAAAATACTGAAGTGTAATATTCCAGAGTTCTCTCTTGTCTGCTCTGACTCCTGCCAGCTGCCCTGCACCTAGAGGGACAGGAGGCTCTTCTCCGGGGCATTGCATGGCCGGGAGCCAAATGAGCTGGCACCAGAACCTGGTGAGTTGCCTGGCTTTTCAGACCTCAGCCTCCTCACCTGTGAAGTGGGTTGAACAGCTCTTCTCTGCAGAGGAGCTGTTGAGGGCGGTATGGAACACTGCCAGGCACACAGTTGGCCCTTGACAAAACCATTGCTGTGTCCCCAGCCTGTTTCTCCCCAAGTCCCATTGATGGTTCTCTCTATCCCTGTTTCCTCAGAAGGTCAGGTTTTCTAAGCCCGAAGGCTTGGAGCCAGGCAGGAGCTGTCTCCCTCTCCAGTGCTGCCGACTCAACCCTTTTCCCTTAGAAGCAGGGAGGGAGGCTCCCCTTGGCTCCCTCCCTCTGCAGCCCTGGCTCTGCGCCCTGGGAATGCTGCCTGGGGCAGGGCCACGTAGAGAGCAGGGCCAGTGCAGGCCTTTGGGTGTTCCCAGTGGCCAAAGTCCTTTAGTCTGCTTTCCTTTGGGCCCCCTTGCACCCCTGAATGGATGACCTGGGGGATTCCAAGTCGGTTTGGGAGGGGTGACAGCACAAGGCTGGAGGTTGGGAGAGTCTGGCTGTCATCCCAGCTTGGATTGTAGTCTGCCATGTGACCTTTGGGCCAAAGATAAATCCTCCCTGGGCCACAGTGTCCCTGCTGGTCAGATGAAAGAATCAGATGAGATCATTTCTGAGGATCTTTCCAGGCTTCATATTCTTCTGTTTGATTATCCCCCCAAATAAATTGGAAATTGGAGGCCCAAGGATGAGCCCTGGTTGAGGACGCAGAGCCCAGGGGCCGTCCCATCCTCCACACTTGGCCCAGCTGTGAGTGGGGGAATGGGATTTAGCACCTGAAGCCCCAGATTTAAATATATCCCCACTCCCCGCCGGGGTCCCCGCACTCCTGCACCTCCCTCCTCCCAGGACGGCCCTGACCTGCAGGCATTGTTCCCCGCCCATGCCCAAGCCCCGAGGGAATTCCATCGGGTTGGAGAGTCTTCCCTTCTGTAGGGGGCTTTGCTCCTCTCTACCAGTTATGTGACCTTGGGCAAGTCACTTCAGCTGCCTGACCCCAGCTCCCTAGGACTAGTTGAAGTAATGGATATAAACACCCTTTGGGGACCAAAAGCCCCTAGAGAGATGAGACCTGGCCCAGGCAGTAAGTCTTCAACAAATGTAGAATAGGAGGATGCTGTAAACAAGCCAGCCAAAACCCACCAAATCCCTTGGTGGAGGATAAGGGACATTTGAGACAGTCTTTATACAGGAGTCTCGGGCCCCAGGAAGCCAGGGCAGAGAGTCTTTGCCAAACTTCCCCCTGCCTAACAAGAAGGAAACTGAGGCAGGACCCTGCCAGACCCAGAGGCAAACAGGCTGCCCTCCTGTGAACTTGTTGGGGGTCATTTCCACAAGGGAATAGTTCTAGAAGACCAGGGTGAGTCAGTAACAATGGCAGAATTCCAGTCAGAGGAAGAAGACTTTGGTGTAGCTGGGGCTGGAGCATAGAGGAGCGACTTGGCTGCCGCCCTGGCCCTGTGTCAGAGGTGTTAGAACCAGAGCCACTCCATCTTGAGTAGGAGCTGGGTAAAATAGGGCTGAGACCTGCTGGGCTGCATTCCCAGGAGGTTAGGCATTTTTAGTCACAGGATGAGATGGGAGTCGGCAGGACTGGTATCATAAGATACAGGTCATAAATACCCTGCTGATAAACAGGATGCGCTAAACAAGCCGGCCAAAACACACCAAATCCAAGATGGTGATGAAAGTGATCTCTGGTCATCCTCACTGCTCATTATACACTAATTATAATGCATTAGCATGCTAAAAGACACTCCCACCAGCACCATGACAATTTACAAATGCCATGGCAATGTCCAGAAATTACCTTATACGGTCTAAAAGCGGGAGGAACTCTCAGTTCTGGGGAAATCTCCCCTTTCTTGGAAAACTGATTAATAATCCACCCTTTGTTTAGCATATAATCAAGAAATAACCATAAAAACAGCCAACCAGCAGCGCTCAGGGGTGGTCTGTCTATGGAGTAGCCATTCTTTTGTTTCTTTACTTCTCTGTAAACTTGCTTTGACTTCACTCTGTGGACTCACCTCAAATTCTTTCTTGTGCGAGTCCAGGAACCCTCTCTTTGGGTCTGGATTGGGACCCCTTTCCAGTACCATTTTTTCTAGTGAACCACGAAGGGACGATACCAGAAAACACCCTCAACCCAAAGGAAATAGACTACAGCCCCAATTGGCTGACTTTGGGTAAGTGAGGGATATTTTATTCTGGGTAATGTAATGTTGTTGATCTTTCTGTTTTGTTTTTCAGAGTCAAGAAACCCCCCCTTCTTGAGCTATTTACAGCTTTTAACAATTGAGTAAAGTACGCTCCGGTAAGGATTATAAAACAAAGTTTTGTCCAAAAGCCTCAGACTCCTGCCTGCTCTGACTTTCTAGGCCTTTGAATCAAGCAAGACCCCACTGGATCACCAAAGAGTTAAGCAAAGGAAATCCCTGCCTCCCTTTATCTCCGCAGAACCCAGAGGCTGAAAGGGAGGGAGCAGGGAGGAGGGGAAGTGGGAAGCGGCTCTGCCCTCTCCCTCCGCCCTCCCTCCGCCCTCTCTCCCTCCATCCCCTCCTCTCTCCCTCCTCTGCTGGGCCTGGGGGTCTGGGCCAGCAACAAGTTAGTATTGCAGACATGGGCCAAGGAGCCAGAGGCCATGCAGTGGCTCAGGGTCCGTGAGTCGCCTGGGGAGGCCACAGGACACAGGGTGAGTGACCAGAGGCTCCTCAAGCTTGGGGGGTATAGTTCCTGTCCCTCCTTCCTTGTTCCAGGTCACCATGGGGACAGCCGCCCTGGGTCCCGTCTGGGCAGCGCTCCTGCTCTTTCTCCTGATGTGTGAGATCCCTATGGTGGAGCTCACCTTTGACAGAGCTGTGGCCAGCGGCTGCCAACGGTGCTGTGACTCTGAGGACCCCCTGGATCCTGCCCATGTATCCTCAGCCTCTTCCTCCGGCCGCCCCCACGCCCTGCCTGAGATCAGACCCTACATTAATATCACCATCCTGAAGGGTGAGTGCCCTCCTGTGGGGCCTGGTAGTGGGCACCCTGACTTGTCCCCTTTTTATCCCCACAGGTGACAAAGGGGACCCAGGCCCAATGGGCCTGCCAGGGTACATGGGCAGGGAGGGTCCCCAAGGGGAGCCTGGCCCTCAGGGCAGCAAGGGTGACAAGGGGGAGATGGGCAGCCCCGGCGCCCCGTGCCAGAAGCGCTTCTTCGCCTTCTCAGTGGGCCGCAAGACGGCCCTGCACAGCGGCGAGGACTTCCAGACGCTGCTCTTCGAAAGGGTCTTTGTGAACCTTGATGGGTGCTTTGACATGGCGACCGGCCAGTTTGCTGCTCCCCTGCGTGGCATCTACTTCTTCAGCCTCAATGTGCACAGCTGGAATTACAAGGAGACGTACGTGCACATTATGCATAACCAGAAAGAGGCTGTCATCCTGTACGCGCAGCCCAGCGAGCGCAGCATCATGCAGAGCCAGAGTGTGATGCTGGACCTGGCCTACGGGGACCGCGTCTGGGTGCGGCTCTTCAAGCGCCAGCGCGAGAACGCCATCTACAGCAACGACTTCGACACCTACATCACCTTCAGCGGCCACCTCATCAAGGCCGAGGACGACTGAGGGCCTCTGGGCCACCCTCCCGGCTGGAGAGCTCAGGTGCTGGTCCCGTCCCCTGCAGGGCTCAGTTTGCACTGCTGTGAAGCAGGAAGGCCAGGGAGGTCCCCGGGGACCTGGCATTCTGGGGAGACCCTGCTTCTATCTTGGCTGCCATCATCCCTCCCAGCCTATTTCTGCTCCTCTCTTCTCTCTTGGACCTATTTTAAGAAGCTTGCTAACCTAAATATTCTAGAACTTTCCCAGCCTCGTAGCCCAGCACTTCTCAAACTTGGAAATGCATGCGAATCACCCGGGGTTCGTGTTAAATGCAGATTCTGACTCAGCAGGTCTGAGTGGGTCCAGGATTCTGTGTTTCTCATATGTTCCTGGGTGATGCTGATGGGGTCAGTCTATGAACCACACTGGAGCAACCAGGTTCTAGGACTTTCTCAATATTCTAGTACTTTCTGAACATTCTGGAATCCTCCCCACATTCTAGAATTCTCCCAACATTTTTTTTTCTTGAGACAGAGTCTTGCTCTGTTGCCCAGGCTAGAGTGCAGTGGTGCAATCTCAGTTCACTGCAACCTCTGCCTCCCGGGTTCAAGCGATTCTTCTGCCTCAGCCTCCCTAGTGGCTGGGATTACAGGCGCCTGCTACCATGCCTGGCTAATTTTTGTATTTTTAGTAGAGATGGGGTTTCACCATATTGGCCAGGCTGGTCTTGAACTCCTGACTTCAGGTGACCCACCCGCCTCGGCCTCTCAAAATGCTGGGATTACAGGTGTGAGCCACCGTGCCTGGCCAATTCCAACATTCTTAAATTCTCTCATCCCTCCAGGGCTCCCCGTGCTATGTTCTCTTTACCCCTTCCCCCTCTTCTCTTGCTCAGGCCTGCACCACTGCAGCCACCGTTCATTTATTCATTCATTAAACACTGAGCACTCACTCTGTGCTGGGTCCCGGGAAGGGTGAGGGGGTCAGACACAGGCCCTGCCCCTGCCCTCAGTGACTGGCCAGTCCAGCCCAGGCGGGGAGAGATGTGTACATAGGTTTTAAAGCAGACCCAGAGCTCATGGGGGCCTGTGTTCTGGGTGTTCAGGTGCTGCTGGTCCTCCATTACCCACTGCTCCCCAAGGCTGGTGGGACGGGGTCCCGGTGGCAGGGGCAGGTATCTCCTTCCCGTTCCTCATCCACCTGCCCAGTGCTCATCGTTACAGCAAACCCCAGGGGGCCTTGGCCAGGTCAAGGGTTCTGTGAGGAGAGGACCCAGGAGTGTGGGGGCATTTGGGGGGTGAAGTGGCCCCCGAAGAATGGAACCCACACCCATAGCTCTCCCCACAGCTGATACGGCATCCTGCGAGAAGACCTGCCCTCCTCACTGGGATCCCCTTCCTGCCTCCTCCCAGGGCTCTGCCAGGGCCTTGCTCAGTCCCTTCCACCAAAGTCATCTGAACTTCCGTTTCCCCAGGGCCTCCAGCTGCCCTCAGACACTGATGTCTGTCCCCAGGTGCTCTCTGCCCCTCATGCCCCTCTCACCGGCCCAGTGCCCCGACTCTCCAGGCTTTATCAAGGTGCTAAGGCCCGGGTGGGCAGCTCCTCGTCTCAGAGCCCTCCTCCGGCCTGGTGCTGCCTTTACAAACACCTGCAGGAGAAGGGCCACGGAAGCCCCAGGCTTTAGAGCCCTCAGCAGGTCTGGGGAGCTAGAGCAAAGGAGGGACCTCAGGCCTTCCGTTTCTTCTTCCAGGGTGGGGTGGCCTGGTGTTCCCCTAGCCTTCCAAACCCAGGTGGCCTGCCCTTCTCCCCAGAGGGAGGCGGCCTCCGCCCATTGGTGCTCATGCAGACTCTGGGGCTGAGGTGCCCCGGGGGGTGATCTCTGGTGCTCACAGCCGAGGAGCCGTGGCTCCATGGCCAGATGACGGAAACAGGGTCTGACCAAGTGCCAGGAAGACCTGTGCTATAAACCACCCTGCCTGATCCTGCCCCTGCCTGACCCCGCCACGCCCTGCCGTCCAGCATGATTAAAGAATGCTGTCTCCTCTTGGCGATTCAGACTGGTTCTTTCTGCTCGGCTCCCT